TGGATCAAGCATATTTTTGTATTCTATTTTATCTCTTTTCTTGGATTTTTAGCTGTATTATTTTTTATTAATTGCTCTAGGGATTACAATATTTTATTATTTTAAGACGGAGTCTTGCTCTGTCGCCCAGGCCGGAGTGCAGCGACACGATCTTGGCTCACTGCAACCTCCACTTCTGGGTTCAAGCGATTCTCCTGCCTCGGCCTCCCGAGTAGCTGGGATTACAAGCCCACACCACCATGCCCGACTAATTTTTGTATTTTTAGTAGAGACGGGGTCTTCACCATGTTGGCCAGTGTGGTCTCGAACGCCTGACCTCAGGTGATCCGCCCGCCTCGGACTCCCAAAATGCTGCGATTACAGGCGTGAGCCACTGCGCTCGGCCGGGATTACAATATTTTAAATTATCACAGTATAACTTGAATTTGGGTTCTATCATGTCATCTACAATGTAAAAACCTTTGGAATCTAATTTTGAGACTCCACCCTAGGCACAGAAAAGGAGTAATCTGCTGATTTGAAAATGTGTGGACTGGGAACCAGAATGTTATCCAAAGCCCCTGTTTTGCAGGAATGTGAGAAAGTGATCTCCGAATATTGAGTCAACTGGTAGATTGTCTCAATCCGCTGGTCAGGATTCATTTGCTGCTTTTTGCCTTACCGCAGAGCACAAGCGGGGGTAACCAAACCTTCATAATCTAGAGACCAGACTAGAATATCTGATGCCCATCCTTACTGTTCTCCGTAAGAACCAGGGGTCGCGGATGAATGGGGAGTGAGGTTGCTGCGGCTGAGCGGGGCGTTTAGGGCAGTTTTCCTAAACACGCCTGTGACCAGCTGACTCCACTCAGCGTTTCCGTGTGAGGTATGTTTCTTCACCGGCCTTTCAAGATTGTTTTTTGGCACGAGCTCAAATCAGGTTTTCTTCCGTCCGCCGTTCCCGCAGGTCTGCGCACGGATTTGTCCCTGGTTCCCGCAGGCAATGGGGCCGCAGGGGCCGGCCGGGGGGGTCCCCAGCGGGCTCTGCGCGCCGACCTGCAGCTGGGACCCGCGCCTGGAACCCTCCCGACGAGCGCAGGTGAGCGCCTCCTGCCAAGTGGGGCGGCGCCACACGGGCGTCCTGGGTGTCCCCCTGAGCTCCTTCCGCAGCTCAGGCCAACCCCCGCCCTGACCCGGTGGAGCCCCGGGACAGGGTGCGGACCCCGTTCCTTCGCGCTCCGAACCGGACGGACCCGCAGGAGGACCCCACGCCCGCTCCGCTCCGACCCCGCCGTCCCGCGCAGGCTGCGGTGACCCAGGCCGGCAGGTAGCCAGGGGCTCTCTGCCTGGGAGGACACCCACAGAACAGGGGTCCTTATGTGTTGTTCCAGCCCAGGATGGCGGCCCAGGTGACTCTGGAGGACGCGCTGTCCAACGTGGACCTCCTGGAGGAGCTGCCCCTGCCTGACCAGCAGCCCTGCATCGAGCCCCCGCCATCCTCGCTGCTCTACCAGGTGGGTGCCCAGCAGCTGCAGGGCGTACAGCCCCACATGATGTTTTTCTCTTCCTTTCCTTCAGCCAAATTTCAACACTAACTTTGAAGACAGAAATGCATTTGTTACTGGCATCGCAAGATACATTGAACAAGCCACCGTCCACTCTAGCATGGTAATGTTGCGGTGTGTCTTTGTTTCTCTCTGCTGCCTTTGATTTGCCCTGTGTTCCATTGCAGAACGAGATGCTGGAGGAGGGCCAAGAATATGCTGTCATGCTGTACACCTGGAGGAGCTGCTCCCGGGCCATCCCACAGGTGCCACGCTCGCCTGGCTCTTCCCCTCCAGCCTCTTATGTCATCCTTGTTCCTTTATTCCCAGGTGAAATGTAACGAGCAGCCTAACAGAGTGGAAATCTACGAGAAAACCGTGGAGGTTCTGGAGCCTGAGGTCACAAAACTGATGAATTTCATGTACTTCCAGGTAAAATGGCAAATAATCTGGGCGGGGTGTAACAGCTTTCTGCCCTCCTGCTTCCTCTGCACAGAGAAATGCCATTGAGCGTTTCTGCGGGGAAGTGAGGCGCCTGTGCCATGCCGAGAGGAGGAAGGACTTCGTGTCAGAAGCCTACCTGATCACACTGGGCAAATTCATCAACATGTTCGCTGTGCTGGACGAGCTGAAGAACATGAAGTGCAGTGTGAAGAACGACCACTCAGCGTACAAGAGGTGAGCACCGGCCTCGCGCACTGCGGGCCCTCCATTTTGGGATGAATTCTTTTTGTTTTCAAAGGGCCGCTCAGTTTTTACGTAAAATGGCAGATCCACAGTCCATCCAGGAATCGCAGAATCTGTCCATGTTCCTGGCCAATCATAACAAGATCACACAGGTAAGGCTGGTGTTTGCACACTCAGGTTGATGCCCATGCATGAGTCTCTTGCTCTGTGTTTCAGTCTCTGCAGCAGCAGCTCGAAGTGATTTCTGGCTACGAAGAGCTCCTGGCAGATATTGTGAATCTGTGTGTGGATTACTACGAGAACAGGATGTATTTGACGCCCAGTGAGAAACACATGCTTCTCAAAGTACGTGTGTGGGGACGCTAGCCCGTGGCACTTTTGTCGCATCATTCATTTTGTGGCTTTTCAGGTCATGGGATTTGGTCTGTACCTGATGGATGGGAGTGTCAGTAACATCTATAAGTTGGATGCCAAGAAAAGAATAAACTTATCCAAAATCGACAAGTACTTCAAGGTGAGTTACATGTTTTTAGATCAATGTTTTTAAATGACTCTATTTTTTTGTTCTTTGAATACAGCAACTCCAGGTGGTTCCGCTATTTGGGGACATGCAAATAGAACTGGCAAGATATATCAAGACCAGCGCCCACTACGAGGAAAATAAATCTCGGTAGGAGGAGAGGAAAGCTGCCTGGTTTGAGCGCAGGTAACGCGGGTGCTTTCTCTCTGCACAGATGGACGTGCACATCCTCCGGCAGCAGCCCTCAGTACAACATCTGCGAGCAGATGATCCAGATCCGCGAGGACCACATGCGCTTCATTTCGGAGCTGGCGCGCTACAGCAACAGCGAGGTGCGCCCCGCGACCTGGAGCTGCACAGGCACGTTTCTCACGGGGCCGTGCCCGCCTTGTGCAGGTGGTCACGGGCTCGGGCCGCCAGGAGGCCCAGAAGACGGACGCGGAGTACCGCAAGCTCTTCGACCTGGCGCTGCAGGGCCTGCAGCTGTTGTCGCAGTGGAGCGCGCACGTGATGGAAGTGGTAGGCCCCGTCCCCGACCCCAGCCCCGCTCCATGGAACACCTCTGCTCTTTCGGCCACCACAGTATTCCTGGAAGCTTGTGCACCCCACCGACAAGTACTCCAACAAGGACTGCCCCGACAGCGCTGAAGAGTACGAGCGTGCCACGCGCTACAACTACACCAGCGAGGAGAAGTTTGCCCTAGTGGAGGTGAGGATGCTCGGCCGCTCGCTCTTCCTCATAAGGGCCGTCCCTGTTGCTGTGTCCCCCGCAGGTGATCGCCATGATCAAAGGCCTGCAGGTGCTGATGGGCAGGATGGAGAGCGTGTTCAACCACGCCATCCGGCACACCGTCTATGCCGCACTGCAGGACTTCTCCCAGGTGACCCTTAGGGAGCCGCTGCGGCAGGCCATCAAGAAGAAGAAGAACGTCATCCAGAGGTCAGCCTTCCCCACGCCCTGTGCCCGCTGTGGGGCCTTGCTGATCACTTGGTGGGGTGTTCAGTGTCCTGCAGGCCATCAGGAAGACCGTGTGTGACTGGGAGACGGGGCATGAGCCCTTCAATGACCCAGCCTTGCGGGGCGAGAAGGACCCCAAGAGCGGCTTCGACATAAAAGTACCACGCCGCGCCGTGGGACCCTCCAGCACTCAGGTTCTCGTCCCTTGAGCCCCGCCTGCACCTCTCTCCCCCACAAATGTTTCCTTGGATAATCCAGCTTTACATGGTGAGAACCATGCTAGAGTCCCTCATTGCAGACAAAAGTGGTTCCAAGAAAACCTTGAGAAGTAGCCTTGAGGGGCCCACCATATTGGACATAGAAAAATTTCATCGAGAGTCATTCTTCTACACTCACTTGATAAATTTCAGTGGTAAGAGATACTGCTGAGCAGCATCCGGCCTGGAGATAACATGGAGTTGTTTGAACCCTCCCAGAAACGCTGCAGCAGTGCTGTGACCTTTCGCAGCTGTGGTTCCGAGAGTTCTTCCTGGAGCTGACCATGGGCAGGAGGATCCAGTTCCCCATTGAGATGTCGATGCCCTGGATCCTGACGGACCACATCCTGGAGACCAAGGAGGCATCGATGATGGAGTGCGTGTCCTGCGGGCCTGTCTCCAGCCTTTGCTGCTGGTCACACTGCTGCTGTCCTCTGCAGGTACGTGCTCTACTCCCTGGACCTGTACAATGACAGCGCCCACTACGCGCTCACCAGGTTCAACAAGCAGTTCCTGTACGACGAAATTGAGGCCGAGGTGAGGCCCCTGCAGCTCCATTTCTGTTCATTCAAACTGTAACGTGTGCTTTCTTTTTCTTCAGGTGAATCTATGTTTTGACCAATTTGTTTACAAGCTAGCAGACCAGATATTTGCCTATTATAAGGTTATGGCAGGAAGGTGAGTATCTGGTGTGTGATTTTGATACAAAAATGAAAAACTTTCTGTCTTCCTTCTACACTAGTTTGCTTCTTGATAAACGGTTACGATCAGAATGCAAGAATCAGGGAGCCACGATCCACCTCCCGCCGTCTAACCGCTACGAGACGCTGCTGAAGCAGAGGCATGTGCAGGTGAGCTGGGGCCGGGCTGTGGTGGGGACGTACTTTACCTGCCATCCTTCCCTGTGTACGCCAGCTCCTCGGCAGATCAATAGACCTCAATCGTCTGATCACCCAGCGCGTCTCAGCAGCCATGTATAAGTCCCTAGAACTGGCGATTGGACGATTTGAAAGTGAAGATTTGACCTCCATAGTTGTAAGTAATTTCACTTTGCCCTATTGATAAATTCTGTCACCCACCCCTGTCTTTGGTGCCACAGGAGCTGGATGGCCTGTTGGAAATCAACCGCATGACCCACAAGCTGCTGAGCCGGTACCTGACGCTGGACAGCTTCGACGCCATGTTCCGGGAGGCCAACCACAACGTGTCAGCGCCCTACGGGAGGATCACCCTGCACGTCTTCTGGGAGCTCAACTATGACTTCCTGCCCAACTACTGCTACAACGGCTCTACCAACCGGTGAGCGTGCCCGCCACACAGGCGCCCACAGGCG